TTGGACAGACTCCAAACGATTCCTTGAATTATTCTACTTACTCCTCACAAAAGAGAGTGTTAGGAAGATTCCTACTCTCAAAATGTCTTTGAAAGCAGCCAGCTAGGGAATTTAGAGTAAAATAGTGGTAAATGAACATGTTCTAGAGCTAATGAACTGTATATGTACATACATCTCCAGAAAGGGATGCTAATTTCAAAAACGTTGTCCAAAAGGTTGCCAGGATTGGAAACAAGTGACCGGCCAGTGCAAGTCCTTTTCACAAACACTGCAGGCCTAGAAAACGCACACAGAGAGAAACATAATCGCTTATGGACTTTGGACTCATGTGGATACAGGTTCGAATCCCGTCTGTGCCACTCAGCAAATGAGAAAACCTCCCATGACTCCGATTAAATAGCTCGCCCTAGGTGGGTCACACTGCATTGTTAAGGGCAGACCTGGGGCAAGAATCCAATAAGGTCGCTGACTCCGGAGCGGTGCTCTTTCCGGCAGCTTGGTGCCCAGCAGAGGGTCCCCTCGCGCCGCCGTCCCCCAGGCCTGGAGCGCCTTTGTCCCCCACTCACCAGAGAGCAGCCGCGGAAGTGGCTGGCTGGGGGTAGCCAGGAGAGGGTCGAGTCAGCGGGAGGTGGGCGTGGGAGCGGGGGGCGCGAGTGGGGAGAACCCCCAGAGTGGCACGGACGGGAGGGGAAGGGGGCGGCCGGGTGGTGATTGGCTGGGCTGCGGCAGGCAGCTCCGGGCCAAGAACAAAAGAGAGCAGGCGGCGGGCGTCCTCCGGAGTAGGCACTCCCGCCCGCCCGGCGCGGGCTTCGGTGCTGGGGGAGGACGCGCCCACCGCCCGCCCGCCAGCCGAGAAGCCGGGCTGGCGCGCTCGGTTTCTCCGCGAAAGCCGGCCGTGTACCTAGGAATTAACCGGCCCGCGCGGGAGGGAAGGGGAGGGGAGCGGGAAGCGGGAAGCGGGGCGGGGGGGGGATGCTGAGCGCGCGCGAGAACAATAATAAGATCGTGTTTGCGGTCGCTGCCCGAGAAGGAATTCGGAGCAGACGCGAGGCCCGGCGCTCGCGCCGCGCCCGGGAGCCCGGGAGGGAGACCGGCAGCGGCGGCATGAGGCAGGCGACGCGGCGCTGGTGAGCAGCGCGCGCGGCGGCGGCGGCGGCGGCGGCGGGGACCTTGGCGCGGCCGGACGCGGGCGAGCGCCGAACGGCCGGGGGCTCCCCTCCCCCGCTGCCGGGCCGTGATTTGCCGGGCCTGCTGCGCCCCCCGCCCACCCCTTGCCTCAGCCGCCGCCTCGCCGCTTCCCCTCGTCGGAGCGGCCGCTCGTCCGCCCGGCTTGAGGCCCGCGGGGAGCGCGGCGCAATTCGTCGGCCCGCGGGGGGGCGGCCTCCCGGCATCTTCGCGGCGACCAAGGACTACCAGGAAGGGGAGCGGCTGGGATGGCGCGTCCGCGGCCCCGCGAGTACAAAGCGGGCGACCTGGTCTTCGCCAAGATGAAGGGCTACCCGCACTGGCCGGCCCGGGTGAGTACCGCGGCCGCGCGCGGGCCCGCCCGACTCACTCAGTAACTAAATGTATCTTTCATAGATTGATGAACTCCCAGAGGGCGCTGTGAAGCCTCCAGCAAACAAGTATCCTATCTTCTTTTTTGGCACCCATGAAACGTAAGTTAGCAAAAATAGTTTCAACAGCTCTAGTGTCAATTCTATTTCTAATATGTCTCTGCAGTGCATTTCTAGGTCCCAAAGACCTTTTTCCATATAAGGAGTACAAAGACAAGTTTGGAAAGTCAAACAAACGGAAAGGATTTAACGAAGGATTGTGGGAAATAGAAAATAACCCAGGAGTAAAGTTTACTGGCTACCAGGTAATGGTTTACTTCCTTGTCACTTGCTATATATGTAATCAGCTAATATTTTATTATTTCTTAGGCAATTCAGCAACAGAGCTCTTCAGAAACTGAGGGAGAAGGTGGAAATACTGCAGATGCAAGCAGTGAGGAAGAAGGTGATAGAGTAGAAGAAGATGGAAAAGGCAAAAGAAAGAATGAAAAAGCAGGCTCAAAACGGAAAAAGTCATATACTTCAAAGGTTACTAAGAAACTTCTCATTGTTATTAATGTGACTATAATATTTAACTTGTCTAAACATTTAGAAATCCTCTAAACAGTCCCGGAAATCTCCAGGAGATGAAGATGACAAAGACTGCAAAGAAGAGGAAAACAAAAGCAGCTCTGAGGGTGGAGATGCGGGCAACGACACAAGAAACACAACTTCAGACTTGCAGAAAACCAGTGAAGGGGTAAGGATGTGCTTATAATTTCTCTTACCTTCGCTTGTTTTCTTTCTTTTTTTTTTTTTTACAGACCTAACTACCATAATGAATGCTGCATATTAAGAGAAACCACAAGAAGGTTATATGTTTGGTTGTCTAATATTCTTGGATTTGATATGAACCAACACATAGTCCTTGTTGTCATTGACAGAACCCCAGTTTGTATGTACATTATTCATATTCCTCTCTGTTGTGTTTCGGGGGGAAAAGACATTTTAGCCTTTTTTAAAAGTTACTGATTTAATTTCATGTTATTTGGTTGCATGAAGTTGCCCTTAACCACTAAGGATTATCAAGATTTTTGCGCAGACTTATACATGTCTAGGATCCTTTTATCAAGGCAGTTATGATCATCGTTTTCCTGCCTTGACCCCACCATCATCAAACACTCAGTTAAATATAAATTAACATTTTTTAGATGACCACTCAACATAATGCTTAAGAATGGAATTTCCTCTCTGTGACAGAACCCAGGAATTAATTCCTAAATACATAACGTTGGTATATTGAAGACGAAATTAAAATTGTCCTTCAGTTTTGAGGCCATGTGTAAAGTTTAACCATATTGTAAAATATCTATTCCGTATTAGAAATAGCTAGTTGACAGCTTATACTTCTCAAAATTCATATTGTTATGTACACAAACTAAGTTTCTATATGTGAAGTTAGTGAGTCTTTTTGTGTTACTCCAAAATAAAGGCAATGATTTATTTTTTTCCCAGTGCCAATACAATTTTGAGCTAAGCACTCAAGGTGGATACTTTACATTTTAAAGCTGGAATCAGCAACAGCCCTATGGGAAACCAGACAAAGCATTGACTTTTAAATGTAGACTTTTAAAATAAACTGTTTTCTTTTGGAACTACAATTAGAATAGTTAATATTCATCCTTAAACCATTATTATGTGTACATTATTGTTGCTATTGTGATAATAGAGAATTTTATTTATTTTTATGCCAGCTTATATTGTGAGAACACATTTAGTCAGTTTGGGTTTTATCAATCCTGTTAATGCTTGTCCTTGGAACATCTTTCGCGTATTCACGGTTTGTAGTTGAAAAGTTTACTGTAAAAAAATCAAAAACAAAAAAATGTATTGTTTTTACAGAATAAATTTATTGGAATGTGTACTGGGAGTAAGATTTGAGGTTGTAAGCAAACTAAGTTAGTGTAATTTGGCTTCATATATGTAACGTGAGGTATTAATGTAATTCATATATTAAAGCAAAAATTGTTCACAGCAAGCTGACAATAGAATCAAGTGCAGGTGAGGGTTTTTCTTTTTCTTTCTTTTTTTTTTTTTAAACACTCTCTGGGTTTTAGATTATTTGAAAACACTGTAGGGGATGATGGGGAGATGACTACATGATTTGCTTACACTTACATATTTACCAGCCCAGTGGACCCTAGATTTTGTAATTTGATATTATCCATGCATTGATTTGTATCCCATTTTCTTTTGGTTTTCTTGATGAGAGCTAATAAAAACATGAGAAAATGTGAGCAGACCTAAAAGCCTAGGGCCGTTAATAATGATGATGGTGATGATGGCAGCTAAGGGTATGAAAGCACCAGTCCATTTATCATTCCAGGGCACAGTGAGGAGGTGGCTGTTTGTATTTTTGGTGTGTTTCTTTCATTTAGTGAATACTGATTTTCTCTAGTATACTCAACATACAATCCCAAACATGAAAAGTTCATAAAAAGATAGTAGGGATGTCGATCTAATACTTCTTCCTTAAAAGGTCCTTTTTAATTTTGAATATTTGAATGTATTTTTTAATTAATGAAATTTAATTCATCAAAAGACCTCTTCATTGCTCACACTGAAACATAAGGGGAATGTAGATGGCATTTTGAATTGGAATATACAACTCACAAATTTTCTTTAAAAGCGTTTTATGTGTATATATGAAATGTTTCAAATTTAATAAGATTTGTCTTTATAAGAGGCCAAAAATAATTTTATTAAAAATATACACAGAAATACAATAGAAATATTTCCAGCCACCAATAAAACAAATGTTCATTAAGGATAGAGATAAAGTTACTGATCCCTATTTAGCTGTTTAAATTCACACAAAAAAATTTAGTAAAAGTAATTTTCTTGAAACAGCAGCAAATAATAAACTTTCCTTGGGAAAACATTTTTCAAACAACATTTAAAAATATTCTGATGATTTGCCTTTTATATTGAGTTTAATAATGAAGCATATTCATCTTATTTGCAAAAGTTACTCCTCCAGTCTGCATTCACTGTTTTGAATTTTTTAATATGCACAGGCCATATTCTCTTTTGAATAGTTTCATTTCATGCTCACTACTGTTGGCACTAAATTGTAATTTTTTACACTTATAATTATTTTATATGTCAAACAATATTGAGATGGATGATCAAGTTTATTCACAAATGATTTTGAATATATTTCTTTAAACAAACTGTTTCTCAAGAATTTCCATTTTCCTTCAAAAAAAATTTACACAATACCATATAGCTCACACATACAGTGCAGAGCAAGAATGTACATATTCTTAAGTACTCACGTATGAGAAGAGAGTGAAATGGGACAAAATATCAGTACCAGTATAACAAAAGTTAGTAATTTAGAAAGGAGGAACATGAAGTAATATTTTTATTCCACTTTTTCTTCTGCCTTTGTTTTTATGAAGAACTCTGGTTTGTAGATACAACGATAGGCCAAGAGCTGAGGAAGAACTCCATATGCTATGTTTAATGCTAAAAAAAGGATTTTTGCTTCTTCAGGGACTCTGTAGACATAAGCAGTTCTAGCATGAAGAGATGCACCAATGTGAGAAAACTGAGCCTGTTGCATTTAAAAAAAAAAAATTGAGTAAGCATGAAACGTGTTCAGTTGGATGCATGATGAGTTCTGAATGGTTCATTCAGGCTACGTTTCTGTGCCCTCAAAACCAGTCTCACCTGCAGGCAAAATACCTTCAAACAATCCAGAGTCTTTAATGTCAGAGTCTTTCATTAAATTTAGTCCTTGATTAAATTTAGGGCCATTCTTGATATGACTGTTCAAATAAAGTAGATATTATTTAGTGTAGTTTTATCATGCCAGTTGTGTTTTTTAACCATCAAGTGCCCCTTACCGAACATTAGTGGCTCAATCTAATAGAAAAATCTGAATAAAATCTCAAATTTTTTTCTGATTTGCGTTCTGGAGATCCTGCATACAGACTCAGTTGTGGTTCACAAATTGCGTTCCAATAAAAATGAAGAAAGCGCAGAGTTTTAAAAAACAAATATTTTTAGCATAAACTATTGAAAGGGAAGCACTGGGGGGACCTCAGCTTCATTTATCAGTCTTTCATCTACTCCTTGCAGCAAGAGCTCATACCCTTTCCCTATGTGTTTTTTGTTTATTCATTTATTCATGTATTTGTTTTTTCTGCAGCTTTTAAAATATTAAGGGTTGTTTGTAAGATAAGGTTGTTACCAACTTGGGTGGAGGTAGGAGTACGGTTGCTCTTTGTAAAATGGCAAATGTACATGCAGGCAACCTTTTTAAATCAAATTATAATTTATTTAGAAGTACGACATGTCAGCATTATCCGCATTTGCAAAATGGCCTCCCTCTCTACTTATATACTTATTCAGAAAACACATTCAGAATGTGCCAATTGGTCTTTTTTGATATTTTTCGCAAGCACAGAGGAAAACCGTATTGGAAAGGGTAAAACAGACCACAGCAGGATTAAAAGCTCCTGTCAGAAAATTTCCTCAGAAGGCTTGTATCATTACAAAATGTACCCCTGGAGTCTGCATTTTCATATCTTGCTGAAATTCAAGATACACATGAATAAAGGATTGGGAATCTAAATGTAATAAGTAGTAAATTATCAGTTCATCAGGATCAAAGAGACAAAAGACTGCACTATAGAGAAGGCATAGAAGTAACAAGAATGAAGAACTAGATAATTTGCTTTAAATACATATAAGTTATTTTACATTTCTTCCATATGAAACCAATTTATTCTGCTGAGTGATTTCACAGATAAAGGTGTTACTTACTTGACTTCACCATGACAAGAAAAGGACAAGTTTTTTTAAGCAGCATCTTTATGAATTTTTTATCAGTGGCAGATATTTTAATGGGCTGCATTTTTACAAATTCCTGATATATTCTGGAGACCTGTGGTACATTTTTGCTACTCTGGAGATATAAATTAAATTAGCATGATGTATTGCCAAGGACCAGCACGTGGATTGTCTACATTGTGATCCATGAGGCACTGAGAGGACTCGGCCCTCAGATACAACTCCCCTGGGTAGATGCCCAGGCAGAACCCAGCAAATGTATATGCATCTCTGGGCTCTGAGGACAAAATGCCTTGAGAGTAAAGGGCACTTTCAGGGCTGCCCTGAGGAGGTGCTTTCTGGACATTCTAGGAACTCTGAGCAGGAGCATGGCTCCCATACTGTTTTTCCTTAGGGCCTGTTTTGAATAATAGTGTTTTTCTGAATATATAACCAAGCATTTTCTCTGGACTGGAAGCCACATTTGATCCCTGGTTCTCAGAAATCTGGGTTTGGTGGTTCTGTCTTTATAGATACTTGTACACATCACAAAATCACCAAATTTGGGGAAATGCCAACCATACTTTGAGAGAATAAATATGAGCAGTTGTGCCTACTTGCATAGGGGAGCCTGTGTAAAAAGTCAGTGATTCCGTAGGCTCTTTTCCTGCACTAACCAGTGCAGTTAATACCTCACTTTCATGAACAGCAAACTCATGGCAACATTAAGTGAATCATGGCCGGGCGCAGTGGCTCACGCCTGTAATCCCAGTACTTTGGGAGGCCAAGGCGGGTGGATCACCTGAGGTCAGGAGTTCAAGACGAGCCTGGCCAACATAGTGAAACCCCATCTCTACTAAAAAATACAAAAAATTAGCCGGGCGTGGTGGCAGACGCCTGTAATCTCAGCTGCTCGGGAGGCTGAGGCAGGAGAATTGCTTGAACCCGGGGAGTGGAGGTTGCAGTGAGCCAAGATTGTGCCACTGCACTCCAGCCTGGGTGACAGAGTGAGACTCTGTCTTTAAAAAAAAAAAAAGATTCATGTCCTTAGATTAGATTGTAAGCCCACTGGGCAGGTACTGTGTCTAATGTTTTGTGTGGCACCTGTCACATTGTTAGAGCTCAATAAACGTTCAACAACAATGGACTTGTGACTGTCAAAATACAAAAAGGGTCTACAAAGCATTTCTCTAGTTTTGTATGTATTTTAGTAGGCCTCTTTATTCAGAATTATTAAACAAGGCACAAAAATTTTAACATTCATAATCAAAAGAGGCATTTGTATGTGAGAGAAGAACTCTAAGGCCAGTGGTGTGCAGCTCCCAGTACTGCTCATAGTCCTAATGGATGTACTTATGGTGGCCACACTTCCAGCTGAGTGAGCACCTGACCATAGCTTTCTCCTAAGGCATAGGATGTTAAGTGTTCAGGGTTCTGAAGTTCAGAAAAACAGTCTCACCTGAGGAGGTTTCTCTTCCCAAGCACATAGCTAATAAAGGGCTGCAGGTTTTCTCCTGGGTGATGTTCCCAGCAGCACAAGGCCTCTCATGGCAGGACCTGAAGAGCTCAGCCTGAGCCTGTGCTGGGGTCAGGTGGCTCAGTGAACTCAATGCTGCTGAATTAACAGGAGGCCCAGGATTACAGATATGAGTTGTTGATCCTAGAAATTTCTCCAGAATTTAGCAATGTGAGGTTGAGTCCCTAATAATTTTTCTTCCACTTCATTCTAAATCATTTTCACCTTACAGAAATAATTAAGAGATATACTCTGATTTTTTTTTAAGAATGGATGATTGGAATGGCAAATGAGACAATAAGGTGAACAAAGGTTAAATTTTAAGAGCTGTTTTCTTACATGTATAGAGACAATCTGTAAAGGATAACTAAAAAAGTTAATCGTGGTTCCACAAGGAGGAACTGAAAGAGTGTTATATGTCCATGTGAATGTTATAGGCAGAAAACTTAGGTGACCATTGGGATGATAGCCAGGGTCTTTTGCTAATACAGTATAAATAGCTAATCTAGAACTGTGTTATCTTTTCTTAGAGTTTTCTGAGCAACATAGTTCATTGGTTCAGAACACTGACTTTGGAACTAGACATCCAGAGTCAAATCACAGCTCCACCACAAACCAGCCGTATGGCCTCGGGTGAGGTGTGGAACCCACCTCATAGGTTGTTATGAGGGTTCAGTGAGGTGATGTTTGTGACATGCTTAGACAGTGTCAAGCACTTGGGGCTATTCTGTAGACACAAGTACAAAACTGAAATACCCATTCATGATCTGGTGCTCGACTGTAGAAAATCTGGGCCCTTTGTTTTTAGATTCTCTTGACCTTTTGACCTTTTTACTGTGAGTGTCTCCATGAAAGGATAAGTACATAAAAGATGTTAAATCAGTATAATTTAATACTAAATAAAGATGTTTAGCAATGAATCACACCAGAAGCAAATGAAGAAAACAAGATTTGCATTAGTATCCCAACTATCCGTGTTCTTCCTAAACTGTTACTTTCAGATTTTTCTTAACGTCTCCATGAGGGAAAAACCGTATGAAATTTACTTCCAGGCTGAGCGTGGTGGCTCATACCTATAATCCCAGCACTTTGGGATGCCAAGGCGGGAGGGTCACTTGAGTCCAGGAGTTTGAGACCAGCCTGGGCAACATAGCAAGACCCTGTCTCAAGTTAAAAAAAAAATGATAAATTTACTTCAGTAAACTCTTCACAACCAAATTATTCACACGTAAGTTTCCATATCTCTTTGTGAGAAAAAGACATGACATAGCACCTACATAGCCAGGGAGTTAGAGAGTCTGAGGGCAGCACCTGACTGAAGTAACTGAACCTCCTTCGCTGGCTGTGGGATGGCAGGCTCCTTACCAAGCCCATGGTGAGTCTGTCCCAAAGCTTTCACCCAGTTTCTTTGTTTTCTTGGTAATTATATACAATACACTTAATTTAATTAGTTTGTCTTCAGGTTAATCTTCGGAACAACATAAGGCATATCTCCAAATTCTTACTGGGAATCTTCTACCAGTAATAGTAGCAACAAAGGGTTACATAGCTGTTATGTGCCAGACACTGTTTTAAGCCCTTTACATGTATTACCTCATCCAACCCTAACAGCAATTCCATGAGAAAGCTACTGTTATTATCCTCACTTTACAGAAGAGGAAACTGAGGATCAGAGAGGTAAAGTAGCCAAGGTCATTGTGCTCATCAGCAACAGGCTAGAATCTGAACCAGTTCACCTCCAGAGCTTATGTTCCTAACTATATGAACTCTACTGGCTTTGGCTTTTTTTCATTTTCATTGATATTTTAGCAGAGAAAATGCTTCAATTGATAGGAAATGCTAATAAGTGGATCTAAGCAGCCTATAATGCCTTTCAGATTACACTTGCAGCTTTAATCCTATGGTTAGCATTTTATATGAAAAGATACCTGGGTTATGAGTAAGTCCCCAGTGGAACTCTTTGGTCTAAAATGTGTCCTGGTTTCATTTTATTCAATCTTCTTTTACTCTTTCCTTGATCTTTTGATTTCTGAAGGCAGCAGATTTGGCAGACTCCTACATGGTCTGAAATCAAGGCCCCAATAACTACTCACTCTTTTTTCTTTCTTTTTTTTGAGACAGTCTTGCTCTGTCACCCAGGCTGCAGTGTAGTGGGCGTGATCTTGGCACACTGCAGCCTCTGCCTCCCAGGTTCAAGCGATTCTCCTGCCTCAGCCTCCCAAGTAGCTGGGATTATAGATGCCCACCACCACACCCAGCTAATTTTTTGTATTTTTAGTAGAGACGGGGTTTCGTCATGTTGGCCAGGCTGGTCTCAAACTCCTGACCTCAGGTGATCCACCTGCCTGGTCCTCCCAAAGTGCTAGGGTTACATGTGTGAGCCACTGCGCCTGGCCACTACTCAATATTTCTTCCATTGGCCTATACTGATCTAGAACTTTTCAAAGGTGGTTTTTTTTTCCCTTACTAAGTTGCATAGATTCTTGAGAGTTTACTAGATGTTTCAGTAAAAGTAAGTTTTAGTAAAGTTAGTGGGATCATGAATGCATAAGGTTTCTAAATAAGAATGGCAATTTTAGCAAGCAAAGATGCTGATTAAAGTTACAGAAAAATGCCTATTTTTGTTTTGTTTTGTTTTTTTGTGGTGGTGGGAGAGACAGGGTCTCTCTCTGTCACCTGGGCTGGAGAGTGCAGTGACACAGTCTCGGCTCACTGCAACCTCTGCCTCCTGGTTCAAGTGATCCTCCCACCTCAGCCTTCCTAGTAGCTGGGACTGCAGGCATATGCCATCACGCCAGCCTAATTTTTGTATTTTTTGTAGAGATGGGGTTTTACCATGTTGCCCAGGCTGGTTTCAAACTCCTGACTTCAAGCAGTCCACCCACCTCGGGCTCCCAAAGTGCTGGGATTACAGGTGTGAGCCACCGTGCCTTGCTGGAGAGTGCTTTCTGTGATGAATGTGTCAGATACTCCCATAAGATGAGACTCCATTTCATAAGCGAGTATTTGCTAAGTACAAAACAAATAACGTAATTCAGTATTCTGGTCATATCTATTGTTTTGTTGCGGCATGGCTTCTAACTTTTCCTTAGCCTACACACTATAAGTGGGTAGATATTAAAGCTCAGCCAAGAGCTGTGGGAATCAGACCCATAATTCTTTACTCAGTCTGTCTTCACCTGCTGGGCTGGGAGAAACATCCTTCTGACATTTACAGGATCTGGTCCTTAGCCTTAGGCTCTGGATCTGGGCATTCACCATCAAGAGAGGGGCTTCAGGCTGCCTTATCAACTGGGCAGTGATGGATAAGCCCCAGGATGCCTGACGTCTGACATGAATGAGGTAATGCCCCTGCGGCTGCCAGCTGCTCTGTAGTCCACACTGCCCTTCTCAGAACCACTTGGCTGGAGTAATAAGTGCCCACCTGCAAGCTTAGCTTCACCAACAGATTAGGGTTTGTCTTATTGCTACAGGCTTACCACACCCATTTTCCTCTAAGCTATGACCTTCCTAAGCTTCCTGACTGTTGACCCTGGCCATGTGACTAGGCTTTTGCCTAGGTTTTCCTGCTGTTTCCATTTGTCTCCTGAGACTTGACCAGGTCCAACATCTGGTCTCTTTAACCAGCCTGCTGGCTGATGACACTTAGCATTCCTGCATCAGGGACTGGTACCAGGCCGACCAGGCACATGGCAGGCAGAGGAGGCCTGATTGTGCAGGCAAAGCACAATTGACACAGGTAATAGGTGTCAAACTGAACAGCTGTCAAACTGAACAGTCTAATCCTCTAAAGAAAGGGCTGGCAAGAGTGAAGTGGGTATGCGGCCATCTGTTCTGAAGGATACAGGAGAATAAGGCAGAGGAACCAGGCCAAAAAAAAAGGCAAGGCTTACTCTGCCCTCAGACCTGCTGCATATGCCCACACCTCAGTGTTTCCCTGGGTTATTCCCTGGAGAGGCTCAGCCTAATAAAGCCCCACTTGGCCCTCAGAGTCCAACTCGGAATGTCACTGCCTTCCACCCACAAGGTTCTCCAGCACCTCGTACTACATACAGTCTTTTGTGCTGTAGGACTCTGTGCCATAGTTCATTGTTTGCATGGGGTGGGTGAGATAACACAATGGAGAAGAATATGAGCTTTGGAGTCAGACAGGATTTCATAAACCTATTCTGCCATTTAATAACTGTAATCTTAGGCAAATAATTTCAGGTGGACTGAGCCTCAGCCTCCTCATCTTTAAATTGGGGTTTTTTTCCCAGAGCTATTACAAAAGATATTATTATGTGTCCATTGTGCTGTTTATTCTGAGGCAGGCAGGAAGACCACAGTCACCAGCCTCCCCTCAGTTGACCTGGTGCCAGGCCTGGACCTTGAAAATATCCCACATGATCTTTGCATAAAAAAGAATTAAAATTTTAATTGTGTTAAGCTACTCTGAGTATTTGTTACAGCAGCAGAGCACATAGCCTATCCTTAGACAAATAGGTAAGTAAAACTTTTAACGTGGTTTGCCTGGCATGAAGTAAGGTAATGAGAGCTCAGACTAGTGTAGGGGCAGCGGAGCTGGAAAAAAAAAATGGGTTGGAGAATCACTGGAGTAAAACTAACTGGACCTGGTTGGGTGTGGTGGCTCACACCTGTAATCCTACCACTTTGGGAGGCTGAGGCAGGAGGATTACTTGAAGCAGGCATTTGAGAATAAGCTGGGCAACAAAATAAGATCCCATCTCTTTAAAAAATTTAAAAATTAGCTGTGTGCGGTGGTGTATGTCTGTAGTCCCAGCTACTCTGGAGACAGAGGCAGGAGGATTGCTTGAGCCTAGGAGTCCGAGGCTGCGGTGAGCTATGACTGTGCCATCACACTCCAGCCTGGGAGATGGAGCAAGACCCTGTCTCTTTAAAAGAAAAAAAAAAGGACTTAGTGGTGGTCTAGATGTAGAGGATGAGGAGTGTAAATAATTACTCCAAGTTTCTGGCTTGAGTTGCTGGATGCAATTGGACTATTTAAACAGATAATGAAAAAATGGAAGAGAGGTTGTGGGGAGGATCAGGTCCTATTTTATATATTAAATCTGAGGTGCTAGTGAGGCATGCAAGTAAAAAGACTGAGTTTGGAATGAAATACAGGAGTCTGGGAACGGTGTGGGCCGAAGGTAGAAAACTGGAAGTTATCAGCTTATAGTTGGTATTGAAAGATACAAAGATAAAGACCTAAAATACAGAAATAAACCCCAAGGACTGAGGAATCAGGTATTTAGAGGTCTGCAAAGGAAAAACAACCAGCAAAGAGCAATAAATGTTAGTTCTCTTCCTTCTTAAGCCCCTCAAGGAAAGGACAGGAACCATTACTTCTGGATGCTACATCAACTTTTTCGATACTACTATGCTAATTTTATAATTAAGAATTACCTCAAACTGAAAGGATTTAATGCATTGACCCCTTAAATACTATATTTTTCAACCGTGTGAATTCTAGTATGTCTTACGATCATGATTATTATACCATGCATATAATTGACTGTACAAGCCTACAGTTTCTAGATGAACCTCATTCTTATAACTGCTTGAAAAGAACAAGATGAAGCTAATGTTTTTAAATGATAAGTTCATTTGTTTTATTTCTAGTAAGAAAAATTAATTTTCTTCCTTGTTCAGAAGATTGATTTGTTTTGCTAATTATCTTGTAAAAATGTGCTTTATGTTATGTGTGAAGTTCTCCATAGATAATTTCATTTTCAGTTAAACGCAGTAAGCATTCACTGAACACCTACTCTAGGCCAAATATTTGGCAAGGTGCCAGCGGAAAAGGAATGAAATGACAGGCCCAGAACATTTTTTAAACCAGTTTCCCTGGTTCTGTATAGCATAGCGTAGTGGAATTCTGAAGTCTTAAATTTGGATGGACATTTTGAAGGTGACAGCTCTCAATCCTTTTTTAGTAGCCATGGTATTCAGAGATTGTGAAACAGTCCAATAAAACAACAATGCCACATGCTGGGTGTGTAACCTTGGGCAAATCATTTA